CAGTAGGTCTACCCGGAACTGCCTCCTGTATATAAACAACTTGTTCTTCAATGTAGCTTTTTAACATAGTATTTACTCAGGAAAAATTAAAGGGCATGAGCATTTAAATAGTTGTTTAAGATGAAACCTCTGTGTCTCTCATGCCTAGCACACATGAAATGTTTGGTGCATGAAGGAATCACAACCTTAAGTAAACGATTTGAAGGAACTAAGTAACAAAGGAGTTTCTGTTGTTTGCTTTGGTTTGTTATTTTGGGCATGTGGTTAATCACATGTTTCAGGAGCGTTGGGTAGAATTTCCAGATACTCTTGATATGCATGGCATCTGAATTATACAAAATAATCAAAGCAAGACTATCTTAGGACATTAGGTATTACTGCCAAGGACCTTTGCCTGAGAGGATAAATTAAAATTTGTGTTAAATTTGTAACAATGAGATGAACTGGCAGGCACATTATGTTATTTTTTTTCTTAGCATTTTTCCTTTTCCTTGGTGCCATACAACAAACTTGAGTGTCTGCTATGTGCAGAACACTCAGTAGATTACAGTTAATGATGGGTAAAACACAGTCTGCACACTCAGGAGTCTTCCATTTTATTTTAGGATTCCTTTCTCATTTGGATTTAATTTAATTTTATATGCGCTCACACCCCTGCAAACATATTTTGACAGGCCCTAATGGTAAAATCATAATGGAGTAAAGTTACTGGCAGTGTATCTACCCAGCTCTATTTTTAAAGGTGTAGAAACAGCCAACACTTATCCCACTGAAAATAATTTCCATAGTAATCCATTGAATGGATGAACTCATCCATTGTTTCCCAATTTTTGGACTCCTGTTTCCAATGTTTAACTGTTGCAAATAATACTTCTATGATCAGCTTTGTACATGAAATTCTTATATAGGTTTTTATTCTCATACAAAATATGACAAGGTGAATAGACATGACTGTTTTGAAGCATTGGGCACCCACAGCAGTTGGAGATTTGAACCCTGCCAGTTTTTTTTTTTTTTTTTTTTGAGACAGAGTCTCGCTCTGTCACTCTGTCCCACTGCATCAGGCTGGGATGCAGTGGTGCAATCGATCTCGCCTCACTGCAACCTCTGCCTCCCAGGTTCGAGCAATTCTCTTGCCTCAGCCTCTTGAGTAGCTGGGATTACAGGTGCCCGCCACCACACCAGGCTAATTTTTGTATTTTTAGTAGAGACAGGGTTTCACCATATTGGCCAGGCTGGTCTCAAACTCCTGACCTCAAGTGACCCACCTGCCTTGGCCTCCCAAAGTGCTGGAATTACAGGCATGAGCACCGCGGCTGGCCCTGAACCCTGCCAGTTCTAAAGAATTTGAACTTCCAATTACTTCTTTCTTTTCTGAGACTCCCTTCTTCACCATGTGTTTCTTTATACTGTGCAATTTTTATTTTATTTTATTCATTTATTATTATTATTATTTTTGAGATGGAGTTTCATTCTTGTTGCCCAGGCTGGAGTGCAATGGCATGATCTCAGCTCACTGCAACCTCCGCCTCCCAGGTTCAAGTGATTCTCCTGCCTCAGCCTCCCAAGTAGCTGGAATTACAGGCATGTGCCACCGTGCCCAGTTCATTTTGTATTTTTAGTAGAGATGGGGTTTCACCATGTTGGTCAGATTGGTCTTGAACTCCTGACCTCTGGTGAACTACCCGCCTCGGCCTCCCAAAGTGCTGGGATTACAGGTGTGAGCCACCACGCCCAGCCCTACTGTACAACTTTTATTTGCTTTTATTTTAATTATTACACTGTGCAGATTTTGATTACCGGGGTAGACCTGCCAACTTAGGTCTCTTTCTTCTCTCACATGAAAGCTCACATAGTATCCTGATTTGTTTCCAAATGTTGACATGGTCCTTTGCCACCCACTACATGTTTCTGTAATCCTCGTTTTCCCCAACATTGCAGTAACATCACTTTTCAGAAACCTTTAGTGCCTCATTTCAGTGTCTTAGATATTTAGGACAGTCTTCATTTCAAATATTGTATCCTGTTGTCTGATGTCATGTTCTGATTATTCAGTCTGAAAGTGTGTTTATTGTTACCACAGGGGAGTCATCTTATGTGTACTTTTTTTTTTTTTTTTTTTTTTGAGACGGAGTCTGGCCCTGTCGCCCAGGCTGGAGTGCAGTGTCACGATCTCAGCTCACTGCAAGCTCCGCCTCCTGGGTTCACGCCATTCTCCTGCCTCAGCCTCCCGAGTAGCTGGGACTACAGGTGCCGACCACCACGCCCGGCTAATTTTTTGTATTGTTAGTAGAGACGGGGTGTCACCTTGTCAGCCAGGATGGTCTCGATCTCCTGACCTCATGATCTATCCACCTCGGCCTCCCAAAGTCCTGGGATTACAGGCGTGAGCCACCGCGTCTGGCCTTGTGTACTTTTAACTTAGATACATTTACTTTTTATCCACTCAGCTGAAAAAAGAGGAGAAAAATAAAAGTAGGTCAGGTCAATCTGTTTCCTTTCCCATTTAATGAATTCATGCCCAGGAGTGAGTGAGAAATGGGAGGACTGAATCTGCTGTTCTCCAAGACTAGCTTAGGAGTTTCTGACATCATGGGCATCCCAGCAAGCCAACGGTCACATTAGTCACCACGTATTTTTCATATCACGTGATCCCTCTATCAGTGTATCAGCCTTTGCTGTATAATGAACAATCCTAAACATCAATGGCTTAAAACAAAATCACTTATTAGCACATAATTTGGTAGGTTCATATTTTGGGCTGGCCGCAGGTAGGTTTTGCAGATTTCACCTGGTCTTGTCATTTTGCTGCAGTCGGCTGGCATTTTGACCAGGGCTGGAGGACTATCCATGTGTGACAGGAAGCTGGTTGGCTGGGGTGCCTAGTTTCTTCTTGGTTCTCTTCCATGTGGGCTTGGGCTTGGTCAAATGGTCTTGGGTTTCTCTATGCAGGAAGAGAGGACAGCCCCAATTAACAAGTAGTTTTAACGTTTTGGCTTTTGTCATGTTCACTGATGTCCTTTTGGCCAAAGGAAGTCACATGGCCAAGTCCAGAGTCGTCATAGAACGGGATAACATAAGGGAGTAGATACAGGGAGACATGATTTATTGGTCCCAATGATTCATACCCTTACCATGTGCAAGATTAACTCACCCCCCTCCCAAGATCCCCAAAAGTTTCATCTTGATTCAAAAGTCCAGTATCTTATGTGTAACAGTCTGGATGTAGCTAAAGCTTCTTCACTGGATCCTTTTTGAGTCAGATACCTGTATACTAAAAAGGCAAGTCATTTGTTTCCCTCCACCCCAAACATTCCCTACCTAACATACAGTGGTGAGAGAGAGATACTGCAGTAGATGCTCCCATTCAGAAAGGACAGGAATTAAGCATAGAGGAGGCCTCTCCATTTTGAACTGTTTCAGATCCTTTGGACTTCCTTGAAAGCTCTATGGGTTTCCCATGTACCAGATTTGGGACTGCTCTATTAAACAAAAGCTGAAATCACAGTCAGACAGGCCTCACATCTTTGGCAAGGTGTCGGTGCTATGGGACAATGCCCATAAGAATCTCAGAAGCCTTTTTGTCCAGCGTGGAGACTCCACTAGGCATCCCCTTAACACTTCAGAGGTTCTAAAGTTTGGGTCTTTTAGCCAAACTTTTGATTCGAACTTTACTCTGAGTTTATTTTTTTATTTTGAGACATGTGCTGGCTGGAGAGACTGAAGATGTAAAATAATTTTATTTCCAAGCTAGCAAGTCCTGACTTGTCTATATTTCCTCTGAATTACGCTTGCAAGCTGTATAATTGCTTCTTCAGCTCTTCTGTTTCTGGACATTATTATATGTCACTAGAAACATCCAACTGAATTTTTTTTTTTTTTTTTTTTGAGATGAAGTTTCACTCTTGTTGCCCAGGCTGGAGTGCAATGGAGCGATATCGGCTCACTGCAACCTCCACCTCCCAGGTTCAAGCAATTCTCCTGCCTCAGCCTCCCGAGTAGCTGGGATTACAGGCATGCGCCACCACACCTGGGTAATTTTGTATTTTTAGTAGAGACGGGGTTTCTCCATGTTGGTCAGGCTGGTCTCAAACTCCCAACCTTGGGTGATGCGCCTGCCTCGGCCTCCCAAAGTGTTGGGATTACAAATGTGAGCCACCACGCCTGGCCCAAGTGAAACTTTTAACAGGCTTTTTGGAGATCTCTTTAGCTAGATCCAAAAATTCATCAGGTATATTTTCTGTTTTCCAAGTTCATGCAGGCAATAGCTTTGCTAATATATAATACTAGTTGCCTTGTTCAAGCTGCCATATCAGTTTCATCACTCCTTTCCCAGTCCCCACTAGCAGTTTGTTTACTGGTTTTCCAGCCTGTGCTAATAGTTTTCCTGGATGCTTTCCAAGCCTCTGCCCATGTCCTGCTCCCAAAGCTAATGCCACATGTTTTAGGTATTTTGTTATGGCAGCACTTCACTTCTGTGTACCAACTTAGTGGCCTAAAGAACATAGCGGCTTAGGCCTGGTACAGTGGCTCTCACCTGTAATCCCAACACTTTGGGAGGCCGAGGCGGGCGGATCATGAGGTCAGGAGTTCGAGACCAGCCTGGCCAACATAGTGAAACCCCGTCTCTACTAAAAATACAAAAATTAGCCGGGTGTGGTGGTACACACCTGTAGTCCCAGCTACTTGGGAGGCTGAGGCGGGAGCAGGAGAATCGCTTGAACCCAGGAGGCAGAGGTTGCAGTGAGCCGAGACCACGTCATTGCACTCCAGCCTAGGTGTCAGAGTGAGACTATCTCCAAAAAATAAAGAATAAATAAAATAAAACCAAAAAAAAAAAAAAACCAAACAAACTTAGCAGCTTAAAATGAAATCATTTTTTCAAAATCCTGTGGGTCAGCAAGTAGGCCCGGCATGGCTGAGCTGATCCTCTTGGCATCCTCATGTGGCTGTAGTTAGCTGGCTGCTCAGCTACAGCTGGATGGTCTCAACCTGTCTGGTGGTTGACAGCTTGGTTGGCTGGGATGCTTCAATTCCTGGTTCTTCTCCATGTGGCCTCTTCAGCAGGCAAGCTCAGGTTATTCACATGGTGGTCTCAAGGTTTCTTGCACAGCGAGAAGGCCAGCCCTGAACTCAGATGCCTCTCAAACATCTGCTTGCATCATGTTTGCTGGTGTCCCACTGGATAAAGCAGGTCCCATGGCCAAGCCCAGGGTTAATTTAGGAGGAGACTGCATGAAGGGTAGAAACAGGGAGGCATGATTCACTGGGGCCATCACTGTACCCATCCACTGGTTAGATACAATGCTTTTGGCCGCAAGCAACAGTAAACCTAATTTAGGCTGTTCTAAACAATAAGTAACTTAGCCTATATAAAAAGAAGTTCACAGAGAGAGTGCACTTTGGGGTTGGTCCTTCAGCTCCATAAGCTTCCCAAGGACTGGGGTGCTTTCATCTCTGCAGTCTACCCTGTTCTCTACAGTGTCAGCCTCATCCAGGCTGGTTCCCCTCAAAGCCATAGGATGTCTGCCAATAGCAACTTTGTTTAATTCTCACAATGGCCCCATAAGGTAAGTACTATTATAATATCGATTTTATAGGAAATTGAGACACAGATATTAAGATATCAACGCAAAGTCATAGGGGAGGGAGGAGAGAGGGGACTGTAATTTGAACACAGTTTGTCTCCAGAGTTTGTGCTTTTAGCCACTGAGTAGTTGTTAAACTTTAGTGTGCATCAGAATTACTTGGAAGCCTTGTTCAAACATTGCTGGGCTCCCCCCGCAATTTCTGATTCAGTAGCCCTAGGATGGGGACTGAGAATTTTTATTTCTAACAAGTTCCCAGGGGATGCTGGTGCTGCAGGTTCAGGGAACACACATTGAGCCAGTGCACTAAGCCCTGCTGCCTCTTTTGGGTAATCTGTGCCCATGTTTCTGAGCATCAGGAAAAGTGCTTAATTCCTGTGACTCCATCTTACAAATGACGAAGTCTTTTGCTAGAATCCTACGGTAAGGCTTCTTGTGGCCTGTTGGTTACCATTCATTTTTCATATATTTATTTTTCAGCTGGCAAGCAGATGAATTAACTCCCCCAAGCTTCTAGCTGTGTTTCTACTCAGTGGGAGAGATTTGGAGTGAATCATGAGGGTCAACCACACAGTGTCTACAATGCTCCCTACATGCATGGTTCACAGACAAACCATGAGTTGTTCCGGGGCTGGAGGAATAACGGTTGTATTAAATGTGTTAAAGTAACACTAATTGCTCTGTGATGTAGCTCCTTCGTGGGAGATTTTCAAGGGGTGTATGTGTGTATGTTCTGAGAAGGGGTTGTAAAAGCAAATCACAACAGGGACTAGGCAGATACCTGAATAGCCTTTTTCTCTCCAGTGTTTAATGATGAACAGTTTCAGACATATGGAAAAAACCAGGAAGCCTTGTACATTGAACACTCACATACCCATCACCTAGATTCTCAGTGAGTACCTCCTTCTCATGAACTTTTCCTGAGCTCTTCATCACCACCCACTTTCCCTCCTTAGGCCTGAGCAGGCACGTGGCAGCATTTGGTAGAGGAAGGAGTGAGCCCTGCTGTAGGAACTATATATATTGGTGAGTTATTTGCCCCCAAGCCCCAGAGGCACCACTGCTTCAAGTAGAACAAATAGTGAGACCAAGTAGTCTCAGAAAATTTTCAAACTCAGCAAGATAATTCTTTACTATTTAGTTGTACTTGTGTGGTGTCTTCTTCTCCCTGCCTAGTTTTGAAACGCCCTCTAGGTAAGGGCTTTGGTTTTGTTTGCTCTTATCCTCCCTAGCAGCTAGCCTGGGATATTGACAGTAAGTAACAGGTGCATAAATGATGCTGGCTCGGCAGAGATAGGAGAATAATGGTCTTTCACTCCTTGGTGCCAAGGTCACAATCCAAAGTAGGGTCTAGAAATCTTTCCTACTTCCCTCAGGGAAGCCTTTTGACCTCTCATTCTTTTTTTTTTTTTTTGAGACAGAGTTTTGCTCTTGTTGCCCAGGCTGGAGTGCAATGGCGCAATCTCGGCTTACCGCAAGTAACTGGGATTACAGGCATGCGCCACCACACCTGACTAATTTTGTATTTTTAGTAGAGACGGGGTTTCTCCATATTGGTCAGGCTGATCTCAAACTCTCGACCTCAGGTGATCCGCCCACCTTGGCCTCCCAAAGTGCTGGGATTACAGGCATGAACCACCGGGCCTGGCCTTGACCTCTCATTCTAAAGTGTGGGAGGGAAAGACAGGCTCCTGGGTGAGCAGAGGTGTGTTTTGTGTTAAAGGCGTTCGTGGCATTCAGGGATGTGGCTGTGTACTTCACCCAGGAGGAGTGGAGGTTGTTGAGCCCTGCTCAGAGGACCCTGCACAGGGAGGTGATGCTGGAGACTTATAACCATCTGGTCTCACTGGGTAAGAATGGCCTCCCTTGGCACTTAAAATCTAACAATGTCCTCATTTTCTTCCCTATGAACAGAAATTCCATCTTCTAAACCAAAACTCATTGCTCAGCTGGAGCGAGGGGAAGCGCCCTGGAGAGAGGAGAGAAAATGTCCACTGGACCTCTGTCCAGGTGAGTGTTGAGTGTGGGGTAGACGGGATAATCTATGGCCCCTCTGAAAATGTTCTTTCTTCAGCAGAATCGAAGCCAGAAATTCAACTTAGTCCCTCCTGCCCTCTGATTTTCTCCAGTCAGCAAGCTCTCAGCCAACATGTGTGGCTGAGTCATCTCTCTCAGCTGTTTTCAAGTTTATGGGCAGGAAATCCTCTCCACCTGGGAAAACACTATCCAGAAGATCAGAAACAACAGCAGGATCCATTCTGCTTTAGTGGCAAAGCAGAATGGATTCAAGAGGGAGAAGACTCCAGACTCCTGTTTGGGAGAGTAAGCAAAAATGGCACTTCAAAGGCACTTTCCAGCCCACCTGAAGAACAACAGCCAGCACAGTCCAAGGAAGACAACACAGTGGTGGATATAGGGTCCAGCCCTGAACGGAGGGCAGATCTAGAGGAAACAGACAAAGTATTGCATGGTTTAGAAGTCTCAGGATTTGGAGAAATCAAATATGAAGAGTTTGGGCCAGGCTTTATCAAGGAGTCAAACCTCCTTAGCCTCCAGAAGACACAAACTGGGGAGACACCTTACATGTACACTGAGTGGGGAGACAGCTTTGGCAGTATGTCAGTCCTCATCAAAAACCCAAGGACACACTCTGGGGGAAAGCCTTATGTGTGCAGGGAATGTGGGCGAGGCTTTACGTGGAAGTCAAACCTGATCACACATCAGAGGACACACTCAGGGGAGAAACCTTATGTGTGCAAGGATTGTGGACGAGGCTTTACTTGGAAGTCGAACCTCTTTACACATCAGCGGACACACTCAGGGCTCAAGCCTTATGTGTGCAAGGAATGTGGGCAGAGCTTTAGCCTGAAGTCAAACCTCATTACCCACCAGAGGGCGCACACTGGGGAGAAGCCTTATGTTTGCAGGGAATGTGGGCGTGGCTTTCGCCAGCATTCACACCTGGTCAGACACAAGAGGACACATTCAGGAGAGAAGCCTTACATTTGCAGGGAGTGTGAGCAAGGCTTTAGCCAGAAGTCACACCTCATCAGACACTTAAGGACACACACAGGAGAGAAGCCTTATGTATGCACAGAATGTGGGCGTCACTTTAGCTGGAAATCAAACCTCAAAACACACCAGAGGACACACTCAGGGGTTAAACCTTATGTCTGCCTGGAGTGCGGGCAGTGCTTTAGCCTGAAGTCAAACCTTAACAAACACCAGAGGTCACACACGGGGGAGAAGCCATTTGTATGTACGGAGTGTGGGCGAGGCTTTACCCGGAAATCAACCCTGAGCACGCACCAGAGGACACACTCAGGGGAGAAGCCATTTGTATGTGCTGAGTGTGGACGAGGCTTTAATGATAAGTCCACCCTCATTTCACACCAGAGGACACATTCAGGGGAAAAGCCTTTTATGTGCAGGGAGTGTGGCAGAAGGTTTCGGCAGAAGCCTAACCTGTTTAGGCACAAGAGGGCACACTCAGGTGCCTTTGTGTGCAGGGAGTGTGGGCAAGGCTTTTGTGCTAAGTTAACTCTCATTAAACACCAGAGAGCACACGCAGGGGGGAAGCCTCATGTGTGCAGGGAGTGTGGGCAAGGCTTTAGCCGGCAGTCACACCTCATTAGACACCAGAGGACACATTCAGGAGAGAAGCCTTATATTTGCAGAAAGTGTGGACGGGGCTTTAGTCGGAAGTCCAACCTTATCAGACATCAGAGGACACACTCAGGATAGAAACTTTATGTGTATAGGGAATGTGGTACAGCCTTTAGCCAGGAGTCATACTTCATCAGACACCAGAGGACACACACAGTGCTGTGGCTTTTTCAGCCATTGCTAGATACCAAAGTGGAGACATTCTGTGTGTGATTATGCATGAGACTGTACTGGTAAGACTTGTATCTCCATCCACCTGAAGGAGAATTGCTGGCTCATTTTCAGGAGCCCTGCCCTTCCTCACTGTGGATGGTGGGTTGTGGAAACCCGGTCAGGTAATGATAGTGGCAGGAGGCAGTCAAATGCCCAGGCAGATAGGGGTGGGTACCTGGTGAAACCCAACCTTAAAGCTGAAGACAGTCCCGGCTAAATCCTCATACTGAATTGAGAACCTGTCTTCCCATTTGGTGTGCTTTCCTCCGATTGATCCCAACCCTTCACCTATTTTACGTATACCTGCCCTTTCCTAATTGGTTTTTACACTGCTGTGCCCACCTTTTGAGTGGTGCCTTTGCATACTTACAAATCAGTCAACGTGTATTCCCCTATTCTGAGCCCATAAAAGACCCAGACTCAGCTGCAGTGAGGAGAGAAATCACCCTGCTGTGGGGGTTGGGGACCACTCCCTGCATCCCCTCTCCACTGAGAGCTGTTCTTTTGCTCAATAAAATTCTTTTCTACCCATCCTCACCCTTCAATTGTCAGTGTATCCTCATTCTTTT